CTGATGACACAGCAGGGATCCAAGGTGCTTACTTTCCATGGAGACCCACAGTGGGCAGAAAGGGGTTGTGACTTCTCTGTGCTAGAGACCCAGGGAGTCTGTCCTCCCCTACTCCAGCCCCAGGCACTGTCACTGGGGAGACAAGGGAGTCTCTGAGCTAATGCTTGCTTTAGGCAGGAAGTGAGGAAGGGAAGGGGGAGCTCTGGGGTGCTCCTAAAAATGAGATGTCTGCATTTCTGTATAGGAGTGAATGGGGACTTCGAGACAAAGAGACAGCCGCTGAGCTGAGGTGGGAGGGAAGAGGTAGAGTGAAAGCAGAAGCCCCTGTACACCGAGCATCTCTTGGCCAAAGATCTTGGCCTCGGTCCTTCTGGGTGGCCTGACCTGTCTGTGTCCCTGGTGAGGGGTGTGACATATGTCCCTGTGGTTCTGTGTCTTGTCTCTGTCACTGCCTCTGCACTCTCCACATATTGTTGTATGACCTCTGAACATCATGAAGCACCTTTCTCTGCAGCGAGGGTCATTCGAGGGCTTTCTCTCGCCTTTGCTCTTTCACCTGATCCTCGCGGACAGCTCCGCCCAAGGTGGCAAGAATGACCATGTGTGAATAAGGGGTGTGGAAGCTGGGCTGATGCGGGAGAGGTGGGAGGGTGCGCGTGAAGCTGGACACAGATCAGAACGTGAACCCCACCCCATCCTGCTCCCAGCCAGAGCTCAGTCCTTCTAGAACTGAGCCATCTGCTCCCCACTTCCCCAGAGCCCTGGAGGCGCCACCCTCACTTCCCTCCACTGGGGCTGGCTCAGGTGCCTGCTCCTTTCTGGTTCCTCTGCCCTGCCCCCAGATCCCACCCCTCGGCAGGCACCCAGGTGCCTGGCTCCATGACGCAGCAGCTGCGGTCTCCTCTTATCAGGGCTCCCCTGTGGGTTGGGGTGGCTCCATTTGTTTAAGACTTAGTCCTGAGGAGCCCCAGCCCCCATGACGTCAAGATTGGCTCCATATAAGGTGAGGGGTCCGCAGCCCATGGTCCCCAAGCAGCCACCCAGCTCCGACATGGCCCAGCCGGTCCACAGCCTCTGCTCCGCCTTTGGCCTCCAGTGCTGCCTCCTCTTCCTTCTAGCTTCTTGGGGGGCAGGTAAGATGCCCACAGGGGATACAGAAGACAGAGAAGTTTCTTATTTGCCTCTCTCCCTCCACAGGTGCTACTACATTCCAAGAATATCAGAAAACTGGGGAACTCTCAACATCCGATCACATATTTCCCCTCACTCCAGGCCTTGTTTATAGTATCCCTTTTGATCACATTGTTCTGCATTCAGGACAAAGACCTCCAGAGCTCCCTAAATCTACAGAAATCCATGAGCAAAAACGCCACTGCAACACCACACGCCATTCTAAGCCAACTGACAAGCCTACAGGCAACTCCAAAACTATAGACCACAAAAGCTCTACAGATAATCATGAGGCTCCTCCCACTTCTGAAGAAAACTCCAGCAACCAAGGGAAAGACCCAATGATCCGGAACCAGCGCTCTGTTGATCCTGCTGACTCCACTACCACACATAAAGAATCCGCTGGAAAAAAACATATAACGCCAGCACCCAAGAGCAAAATAAACTGTCGTAAGTCCACAACAGGCAAATCAACGGTAACAAGAAAATCAGATAAAACTGGAAGACCTTTGGAAAAGTCCATGAGTACTTTGGATAAGACAAGTACCAGCTCACATAAGACTACAACTTCCTTCCACAACTCAGGCAATTCACAGACCAAGCAAAAAAGCACATCTTTTCCAGAAAAAATCACAGCAGCCTCAAAAACAACATACAAGACCACAGGAACCCCAGAAGAGTCAGAAAAAACTGAAGATTCCAGAACAACAGTTGCCTCAGACAAGCTCCTGACAAAAACTACAAAAAACATACAAGAGACCATATCAGCCAATGAGCTCACACAATCTCTAGCAGAGCCTACAGAACATGGAGGAAGGACAGCCAATGAGAACAACACACCATCCCCAGCAGAGCCTACAGAAAATAGAGAAAGGACAGCCAATGAGAACACCACACTATCCCCAGCAGAGCCTACAGAAAATAGAGAAAGGACAGCCAATGAGAACACCGCACCATTCCCAGCAGGGCCTACAGAAAATAGAGAAATGACAGCCAATGAGAATACCACACTATTCCCAGCAGAGCCTACAGAACATGGAGAAAGGACAGCCAATGAGAACACCACACCATCCCCAGCAGAGCCTACAGAACATGGAGAAAGGACAGCCAATGAGAACACTACACCATCCCCAGCAGAGCCTACAGAACATGGAGAAAGGACCCCATTTGCCAATGACAAAACCACATCATCCTCAGCAGAGTCTACAGAACATGGAGAAAGGACCCCACTGGCCAACGAGAACACCACACCATCCCCAGCAGAGCCTACAGAAAATAGAGAAAGGACAGCCAATGAGAACACCACACCATCCCCAGCAGGGCCTACAGAAAACAGAGAAACGACAGCCAACGAGAAGACCACACTATCCCCAGTAGAGCCTACAGAAAATAGAGAAACAACAGCCAATGAGAAGACCACACCATCCCCAGCAGAGCCTACAGAAAATGGACAAAGGACCCCATTTGCCAATGAGAAAACCACATCATCCTCAGCAGAGCCTACAGAACACGGAGAAAGGACCCCACTGGCCAATGAGAACACCACACCATCCCCAGCAGAGCCTACAGAAAATAGAGAAAGGACAGCCAATGAGAAGACCACACCATCCCCAGCAGAGCCTACAGAAAATGGAGACAGGACTCCTTTGGCCAATGAGAAGACCACGCCATCTCTAGCAGAGCCTACAGAAAATGGACAAAGGACCCCATTTGCCAATGAGAAGACCACATCATCCTCAGCAGAGCCTACAGAACACGAAGAAAGGACTCCACTGGCCAATGAGAACACCACACCATCCCCGGCAGAGCCTACAGAAAATAGAGAAAGGACAGCCAATGAGAACACCACACCATCCCCAGCAGGGCCTACAGAAAATAGAGAAATGACAGCCAACGAGAAGACCACACTATTCCCAGCAGAGCCTACAGAAAATAGAGAAAGGACAGCCAATGAGAAGACCACATCATCCCCAGCAGAGCCTACAGAAAATGGACAAAGGACCCCATTTGCCAATGAGAAAACCACATCATCCTCAGCAGAGCCTACAGAACACGGAGAAAGGACCCCACTGGCCAATGAGAACACCACACTATCCCCAGCAGGGCCTACAGAAAATAGAGAAAGGACAGCCAATGAGAAGACCACACCATTCCCAGCAGAGCCTACAGAAAATAGAGAAAGGACAGCCAATGAGAACACCACACCATCCCCAGCACAGCCTACAGAAAATGGAGACAGGACTCCATTGGCCAATGAGAAGACCACACCATCTCTAGCAGAGCCTACAGAAAATGGAAAAAGGACCCCATTTGCCAATGAGAAGACCACATCATCCTCAGCAGAGCCTACAGAACACGCAGAAAGGACTCCACTGGCCAATGAGAACACCACATCATCCCCAGCAGAGCCTACAGAAAATAGAGAAAGGACAGCCAATGAGAAGACCACACAATTCCCAGCAGAGCCTACAGAAAATAGAGAAAGCACAGCCAATGAGAAGACCACACCATTCCCAGCAGAGCCTACAGAAAATAGAGAATGGACAGCCAATGAGAACACCACACTATCCCCAGCAGAGCCTACAGAACATGAAGAAATGACCCCATTGGCCNNNNNNNNNNNNNNNNNNNNNNNNNNNNNNNN